ATACCCTCATTCCTAAACGGCAGATTGACTACTGGAGTCACACACAGTCTCCGGGCAATGTGGAGACATGTCTAATATTTAGTCAACATAACTCAGGGTGCCACAGTCTTCACAACTGTTGTGAGCACTTGAGGATGCTCCATTTGAAGATAGGAATTTGCCCTCAAGCATCTGGGGTTTGGGTACAGAACAGAGCTTCCCCTGCCACCACCTGCTAATTTTATAAAATGTGCATTCAAAAAAAAATCCTGCCTGTAAGAAGGAATTAAGCTACCCATTTAAATATAACAGCTGCCTGTGCAATCTACTGCTGCTCTTTATAGGAAACGCTTAAATAATTGAGATACTTAATTGGGTTAAAGAGATCCCTAGCACATAGATGTTCTATAAATAAAAGAATGAGTAAATAATCTAGTAACCTTCCTTTTCATGTCCTTCACTTAAAGAGATCGTTCTGTTTTGTTTGCACCAATAAGATCACTGTTAGAGGACTCCAGAGAGGTTTGATTTCAGGTGGGGTGGGGCTTTCCCAAGGAAGTCCCTTTTCATTTGTTTCAGGTGTACTGCCACCTTTTTCCCTGGCTCTTTCACTAAAAATGAAAAATTTGTTGATCTTTGCTGTAAGTAGGTAGGCATCTGGGCTTTGCTTTTGCAACTAGAGTCAAAGAAGTCAAGTTATCAGGCTGATCTTGCCTTGCTATCTAGAATCAGAAAGGTTTAAGTAGCCCAGGGACTACTCAAAGACAGCTGGAGGAGAAAGGGAGAGAGAAAAATGCTTATAAAGAGGTGGGCAAAAGAGCGGGACCTTGTCTCAAAAAAAAAAAAAAAAAAGAGGAAGTGGTAGGAGGTGTCTGAATTTCACTGTGACCTGTTCTGTCAGGTGATTTTTGGTGGGGCGGGGACATGAAAAAAAAGTTAAAATGTCCTTATAAAGACAAAATCTTTTTCTTTCCTGGCTGATGATTTGTCATTCTAGTCACTTCCTGCCTTGTGACCACACACCCAGGCTTGACAAAGCTGTTCTGCAGATCAGAAAGAAGGGGTTCCTGGTCATACACCAGTACTACCAAGGACAGCTTTTTTCCTGCAAGGTAAATGTTCTTCATGTGTTTTTGTTGGTTTTAAGCGCTTGTGATGCACTTCGGCACTGTTTCTGTGGATTGTGGGTTTTGCCTTCAGGGGACCAGAGATCTGAGCATGTCACCTGAGACCTCTGTGATTCCTGCCACTGTCTAACTGGCCAGGACATCTGCCGCCACCTCGCGTGGCCATCCAAGATGGAGCACCTCGGCTCTCTGGGCTGGGTTCTTCTCAACTTATCTGCAGTTATCACCCCTGCCCAAAATTAAGGTTTCTTTTTCCTTTTAAAACCAAACCATGTTCTGGTTTATTTCTATTGCTCTATTTCACGGAGGCTATTTACTGTGATTTTATCTTCTTTAAAATGTTTTCAGGAAAAGCGCGTATTGATAATTTAGATTGTATGGCTTATTGGCCCAATGGGGGTAGTTTAATTTTAGTTCCTGCGGTTCTGTTTTTCTAAAAAACTTCTTTACAGTACTTTAGTGGATAAATTATCTAGAGTCATATGTTACTGAATGTGATACTGGTTATTTGAGTGATTTTTGGCGCCAAGGGTTTTTAATGGGTGTGCTTTATAACCACATGGAATTAGAGGTTTTCTCTTTTCCATTTGTTCTCTAAAAATAAAAGCAATTTGTATAATGCTTAATTGTAGTGTTTTTGTAGGATTGTCTGAATTATTTGTTATGCTTATGACCATATCAATGAATATTCACTCAAATTCTGGGAGAAAGGCTTTTATCTACAATAGAAATTTTTACACAGTTGATATGGGATATTTATTTCAGAAACTGCCCAAACATAGACACTTTGGATTTTGTAGTATAAGCTTTTACTTAATTACCACTATCACATAACACTAAGAACCATTGACAAATGATAACTATAAAAGCCATTCAGACTGGAAATGCGAACATTAATCAGGATGTTTATCAAAACCGAACTTTTCTTTTACACAGCAACTTGTTTTCTAAAATTACTCTGTCAGAACTATCAGTAAGCAAATAAAGGTGGCTTATCCACACACATCTTGATTTTGAATTTACATACATTTGTCATAAGTTTGGTTTCTATTAAGTATAATTGTTTAAAGAATGTCTGTGTAGACAAATTTGAATAGAATTAATCATTTACCTATAAATGTGAATTTCTGGAAACTGCAAAATGTGACCACCAATGTTACTTTGCACATCTCACCTGAATAGTTTCAAACAAGCAAAAATGTGAAACTGAGATAAGAGGGACTTGAACCCCGTAAAAGAACAGACTAAAAATATGTTGTGTCTTATTTTAAGTAAAACTATTAATGAGAATAAAATAAATTCGAATGTGAAGGAATGTCAGTATTTTTCTTATATTTACGAAGGAATAAAAAAGAACTATGCGAAAGTTAATTCAAAATATAAAGGTCCCCTGTTTAAAGTTAAGTTTACATTGCTAAAGCATCAACCCCATATGTTACAAAGATATTCCTCTTCATTCTAGCTCACCCCCAGGAACATCAGGGGAAAAATCTTCTAGGTCTTGCCCTTTGAACAAGCACTGCTGTGGTGGGATGGAGTTGTGCCTAGGAGGACATTTCCTTAGCAATCCCAGAGACCCTTTTCTTTGTAGCATTTAAATTTTTGTCTCTTTTGTAAATTATGCCTTGAAACAATTGGTAATTTGGGAAACAATTTCAGTGCTTTAACTTCATTTATAATTCTATCTCTGAACCCTTTGGGGAAGGGAAGACCAACAAGTAAAGTCTCATTTACTTGTTGTTAAAGTACCATTTAACTTGGAGAGGACAGGAAATTAATAATAGCACTCAATAATTATGAGCACGTAGTGTAAGCAGCTACTCTTTATGCATTACCTCGTTTAATCCTCTCAGCTACCTTTAGAGATAAGGAATGGGCTAGATAATTGAAGGAACCGGCCATAGGTCACTGGGCAGTTGGGGTGGGGGGCAGTAGATGGCCAGGATTTCAGGCTCCTACTGACTGTGTGTGTTACAGATCCTCCCTTCCAGGCCAGCATATTTTTCTCAGAGGTAGGTGATTATAGACTTTTATTACTGAAGCTAGCTAACAAGATCTTGGCACTCACAGTTTTAAGAGAGAATAAAAGAGAGAGAGCAAGAGAAAGAAGAGAGAGAGAGAGAGAAGAAAAACTTTGTAATAAATTTACAAACATTTTTATTTTTATAAATAAGAGATACCATTGCAGGTTTTATATAATAATGGGCTGAAGAACTATTTTTAAATTAATGCATAATTTTACTAAAGAATTGTGTGCCTTTACAAACTTGCCTCGACCCACTTCCCCAATCTTATTTCTTGTCACTTCCTTCTGTTCAACCTCCCACTACCCCATCCCCTCCCCCGCCACTGCTAACCCACATTTTGGTGCACCAGACCACAAGCCACCAGAAAGTTCCATTCTCTTTCACCTTTTTTCACTGCAACTGTTTCTTTAATTGCATTCTTCTTTATTTTTAAAACTTCTGATCATTTTTCAAGGCGGACTTCAAGAAACATACCCTTTTGGAGGCCTTCCCATCTTCTCCCTGCCCCCACTAAATGTTTCTTTGGTGTGCATTTGCTCAATGCTTTGATCTTGGAGTAAGTATAACATTAATCACATTGTCTTAGTTTCAAGTACTTATTTGCTGACAGACCTGAGCTCCTTCTCCATCTTTCCTGGCACATGTAGATACTAAAGGCATTTATTGAATTGAAAATTTGTCACAAGTATTTTTTTTCTCAGCTTCTTACATACGCATGAAAGACTTTGATTGTACTTATTAACTTAATATTTACTGAGTTTCCATTTATTGCTATGAATGAAGATGCAACAATAATATAATATTTTGCATTCTACCATGTTTCAGCTTTACCGAAGCCCTAGTCTCATTTTAGCTTCAAAGTATCATATAGACATTGACCTCAAGAAATTTAAAAAATTGTACAATGACTAACAAACAGGGAAAATTACAATCTCATTTTTTTAGTATAAATACATTGGTTGGGCCAAAACTTAGCTACCCTTGCCAAAACTATATACCCAATAATGGGCCTCTTTGATGACAAAGAACACAAGGGCAGTTGTTAACTTTTACTTAGTCACTTTGGATTATTCTCAGAAAATTCTCAAGTCAACTTCTCCTTGTTACCTAAAGAGTACAGGCCCTTCTGTGTATACAGGAGAGATGGCAAGCAACTTTTAAAATCAGCTTAGGTAAAATAAAATTAAGAAATCTGCTTATAAGGTTATACTTATGAAGAGTCAAACACTTATAAAATAAGATTATAAAGGCTTGGACTTTATTACTAATAGTAGATTTTATAGTAGAGTGACATTATTTCAGTTAATCTAATTTTCTTCCTAGTGTTTTTTTATCTGCTAGTTTCCCAACTTACAGATATCAAATGAAATGATACTATTTCATCTGTATACTGAACACTGCAGAAATAAACATTAGAATTAGGACACATCAAAATATAAAACTAATCAGTGTCCACAGATTTGAAGAGTTTCAAGTGTTCCTATTTTGCCAGATGGAAGCGCACTCCTTAAAAAAGTGTTAATGTTCTACAGGGTCTTCATTTTGAGGCTCTCGGAAGTCACCTCCTGATTAGATGTTGGTTTCCTAGGGATATCTCCCTATAGCTGCTGTGGCCGTGGTGTTCCCCAGATGGCATCTCCTTGTTGCTTTCCTCAGTTCCCTTCTGATCCAACTTCCTGCCTTATACTATTGACTGTTCCTGTTGTTTTGGTTTGTCAGTTTCAATGCTTACATCAGTCTGCCCAGAAATTGCATAACTGCTCCATCTTGTAAGATATCGGTGGGGGATGGGGGGGAGTGGAAGGCGCTTCAATTAATCATCCTAATAATAACGTTAATACTTACATTGAATCAGGTGTTTTTCTAAGTGCTTTAACCCTATGAAAGCATTTAGTTGTCATACAGTCCTGTGAGGTAGTGTCTGGTGTCCTCTTCATATTTGAAGGCAAGTTCATTCATTCACGTATTTTATTTAATTTTCTACAATTGGATCAATTTTGTCTTAACTGTTGAATTTCAAGGCAACTTCCTGGAATAAACAGGTAGCAAACCATGGTGCTTATTTGTAACTAAGCCCTCAAGTTGAGCTCAAATAATCATAATACTTCCCCAAATAAATGCATCTATATGATAAGTGCTTTTATAAACAAATTATTCTGTGTCATCATATCATCATCATCATCATTATCATCACCATCAGCAGCAGCAGCAGCAGCAACAGCATCAGTAGTCAGCCCCTCTGTACACTTGACTGAGTAGAAGTTGGTTGTTAACAATTACAGGCCTCTGCATGGGTCACAAAACATGATCTCCACCCTCAAAAACTTTAAAAGGTTCTTAGTCTTTTGTTTGTTTGTTTGTTTGTTTTTTGAGACAGAGTTTCACTCTGTCGCCCAGGCTGGAGTGCAGTGGCGCGATCTCGGCTCACTGAAACCTCTGCCTCCTGGCTCACCCAGGCTGGAGTACAGTTGCGTGATCTCGGCTTACTGAAACCTCCGCCTCCTGGGTTCAAGCGATTCTCCTGCCTCAGCCTCCCGAGTAGCTGGGACTACAGGCGCCCACCACCACGCCCGGCTAATTTTTTGTATTTTTAGTAGAGACGGGTTTCACCTTGTTAGCCAGGACGGTCTCGATCTCCTGACCTCGTGATCTGCCTGCCTCGGCCTCCCAAAGTGCTGGGATTACAGGCGTGAGCCACCGCGCCCGGCCTTTAAAGTTTAGAATAATTTTAGTCAAGTGGCATTCACATTTTCTAGTCTGTTGTGACTGATAGACATGAATAGATTAAACATTCTACTTTTTATACCCAAGTACACATATCTATGATTGTATAGTAATGGCCAAATATAAGTGTCCTAAAAACTGAGAAAGAATGAAACATTGCTTTAAATGTTAGTGGAAGAAGAGAGGTAAAAGTGAACCACTTACTGGGTTTAAGTAAGTTTTGCTCAACTTCAGAGCCATGGCTGTGTCAGCCCCACTTGCAAGTACAAGGAGCCTGTTACTCAAAGATGGTCAGTTGTTCTTTCTGGCGGAAGGAAAAGCTATGTTAAATTGGGGAACTAGCAAACCCACAGTTCTGTGGTTGCAGCATTGATTCTTATTTCAGCATCTGTTACATGGACAGAAGGGAGGGTCTCCCTCCCTCTCTCTCTCTCGCTCTCTCACACACACACACACACACACACACACAAATAAACACACATACACGGAAACACACACACACACTCACTCACACACTCCTTCTTGACTGGATAAGCTAAAGTGAAAAAGAGATTATGTTTTCCATAGCAGAAAAGCTGACACCAAATTCAGCAAGCAGATTAATTATGCATGTGAATTGCAATCTCCCAGATAATTTGCTTTCCTTCTTTTTCTGGTTGCACTTTCTAGAGGGAAGTGAATTAATGGAACAATTACCTTGTATTTAAATAATACCCTGCATTTTGTTTCCTCAGTCTGGTAGTAGTCACTAAAATTTATCCAAGCTATGTATCCAAATGTGTGAAGTAAAAGGATACACAAATGTTATTTGTATAAAATTTGCATATTTTCCCTATTCAGCATTCCTTAGGCAAAGTTTAAAATTAGAAGTGGATCTTTATTAACCTCAGGTGCAACTTTTTTTCCATAAAAACCTTTTATAATAATTCATGAGATTATAATAGATGTGTGTGCATTCAATATAGCTTCCATCCTGAAAATGTTTTTTCAGTTTTTATTTATTTTTAAATTGACATATAACGGTATGTATTTATGGGGTACCTAGTAATGTTTCAATACATACAATGTCTAGTGATGAGATCAGGGTAATCAGCATATCCATCATCTCAAACATTTTTTATTTCTTGTGCTGGAAACATTCAATCGCCTCTCTTCTAGCCATTTTAAAACTATGTACTGTTAACTATAGTTATCCTATAGTGCTATAGAACATGAGAGCTTATTCCTCCTGTCTAGCTATAATTTTGTATCTAAACAAATCTCTCCTATCCTCCACCTTCCCCCTACCCTTCCCAGCCTCTAGTAATCTCAGGTGTAACATTTAAAAAGTAGATCCTTTGTACCTCCTTGACATCATCTGCTCATATCACCCTCACCAGAAAGGCCAGCTTGAACAAAGAAGAGTGGGATATAAATTCTTTATAGAGAAAGCTAGGTAATAGGTGCAAAGTGGGAGTAAGGAAAAAAGAGAAGATCATGCCTGTAGTTTTGCACTGTTGAGCACTCTTTTGTCATCTTAAAAATGCGAACTGAACTTCCCCCACTGTTTCTAATGCTTTATAAACAGTTTTAAAGTTTCCCTTTGAAAATATGGAATATGGTAGGCACCTTGGAAAACTTTGGATTTTTTCCTTTTCTTGCTGTCATTCATGTTGGGACTGTTCCTCAAAATATCATGGATTCTGTTTCTTTTCTGTGACCACTGAGAATGACAGTTGTGATACTTCATCTACCTGGTGATGTTCACACAGTTTTTCTCCTCCCTCCGTACCCACCCTACTGTTCACTGCACGCAGTTCTTCCTCCAGTACCATATCTCCAGTACCAGTTCTTTAAAGCTGAGTGTCTGCAGCTCCCAGGCACAAAAGAGGCAAATGTGGTATAAAGAAAGGGGAGCAAAGGTAGAGACAGATTTGGATTTATATTCTGGGCTCTTGGTAAATGTGGAGGCTGAGCAAGTCTCTGGAGCCTCTGAAGTTCAGTTTCCTCATCTATAAAATCAGGCAAGTGCTATCTACTCGCTAGGTGTGATGTGGGTTATTTTCCCCTTCCATTTTCCCATGTTGTCGTCTAGGTAGATATGGAGCATATCTACTCCACCCAGCGTCACCACTGACTTACTGAGCCCCTAATATTTACTAGGCATCATGCCAAACGCTTGAAAGATAATTACTCTTTTATTTTCATACATAGCTAGGTAAAGTTGTTATTAATTATATCCTTATTCCAGATGACCAAGCTGAGGTTCAGGGAGGGTTAAGTGACTTGTCTGGGGTCACAGAACCAGTAACTGGCAGAGTCAAGATTCACACCTTTCCTCTCTCTCATTTTATGTTGGCAGTTTCTTAAAAGTATAATCCATGTCTATTTAAACTGTTTTGTATCTTCTAACATGATCCACTAGTTGCTTCCTGATAATATGTCTATATACTTTTTTGTGTTTCCATGATTATTGAATGATTATTTGTAATTCCACATTTTCTTTCTTTTTTCTTTTTTTTTTTTTTTTTGAAGATGGAGTTTTCGCTCTTGTTGCCCAGGCACAATCTTAGCTCACTGCAACTTCCGCCTACTGGGTTCAAGAGATTCTCCTGCCTCAGCCTCCTGAGTAGCTGGGATTACAGGCACACACCACCACGCTCAGCTAATGTTTTTGTATTTTTAGTAGAGACAGGGTTTCACCACATTGGCCAGGCTGGTCTTGAACTCCTGACCTCAGGCGATCCCCCTACTTCGGCCTCCCAAAGTTCTGGGATTACAAGTGTGAGTCACTGCACCCGGCCTATAATTCCACATGTTCTATCAGGAAGAGATCCCAAGTCTCCTTTTGTTAGGTCGGCTGGTATACCAAACATATTTGAGAAATAAATATAAATGCTTGAGGATTTTATGGTGGGAAGTCTTTAAAATAATAGCTGTGAAGATATTAGATTAGGCTATTTAGGCACTTAAAATTTTGATAAAAGAAATGTTATACATATTCCATTGTACGTTGGTATTGGTAAATATTTACCAACTAAACTGTAACTTTTAAAAAAAATGAAGATAAAGAGAGCCCATCAAATTAATACAAATTTCCTGTCTCAATTTATCTGTAACTTCTCCTTTTGTTTTTTTCTGCAAATAAGCTTGTCATTAGAGATTCTAAAATCCAAGAAGCCTATTGAGAATGAGATCACATTATTACAAATAAATAGAAGTTTCTGTTATCATTGCTTGTATACAAATGTCTGCTGTACATTGTCTCACTGTTTTTCAGCTCAGACTACAATGGTAAAAATGCCTGGAGAATTAGAGAGTGGAGAGGAGGTAGAGTGTAGTGCAGGATAACAGAATCAGTTCTGAGCATTGGTGCATCTGACAGAGAGGAGATGTTGCCCAGTGGTCCTCATCACAGATGCCCAGAGATCTCTTTTCTTTTCATGGCTCATAGTGTATGTGGTTGGGCTTTTCTTAAGATTGCTGTACATTTTTCCACTCTGGCCATACTTCCTCAACTGTTAGAAGGTACTTTCCACTGTCAGTACTCAGGCAAGGCAAAGCCCGGAGCCCCTTCACCACTCAGGATGAGCTAATACCAATGCTGTTGGCTTTGGGTTGGTATCATGTACCAGTTCTGCAATACCTGACTTCAAGGACTCCGAATAAGAAATGTGGTACCAAAGCCAAAATAAGCCAGACTGAGAACATTAAAACATAGAGCATGGATGTGAGATCTAGATTTACACCCACACAAAACACATAGTATACAACACAACTAATCTTTGCTTTTAAGTTGCGACTTGACAATATTTCCTACAGTTTATACTAGAAATTGGGATTTGTTCTCCAAGATAATTTTGCAAAAGTTCTAGTTCTTTTACATTTTCTTTTAACTTCCTCTGTTCCTTCCCTTTTCCTTCTTTCTTTCCTTCCTCTCTTCCTCTCTTTCTCCCTTCAGTCACCAGGCACTGTTGTATATATTTTAAACACTCTGTCTCACCTAATCCTAATGCTGCCCTATGAAATGAACGGTGTGATTGCATTATTAGCACCCCTTCTTTAAAGATGAAGAAACTGAGGCTCGGAAAATTTAAGTAACACATTCAAATACACACAGCAAAAAATAGTTGAGTCAGAAAATTCAGCATTTCACCATACCATGTCACTGCCTAGTTGATTCATTTTAAAAACAATATATAATGATCCTAATTTCATAAAGGAAGCGAGGAACATTAGCTTTTGTTTGGAATGCCTTTACATGGGTGTATCCCTGTATCCTAGATCCACACATCTAAGAAGTAAAGCACATTTCATGGACCGTGCATCTCAAAGGTTTTTTAAATAAAACTTTAGGTTCTTAAAATGCCAACTGACTTGTGTTTTTCCCACGCATTGCTTCGACCAAACTAAGACTCCAGAGGTTCCACTTACTTCTCTTTTTGGACCAGTCACTGACTTACTTTGAGACTTTGGGGAGTGACTTCACCCTCCAGGGCCCCTATTTCCCCATTCTAACATGTTCAGTTCCCTCCTGTCTTTGCAGTATTTTCTAAATGGGAGATAATGACATAAGGAGAAAGCTATGCACACACAAACCAAAATGGTTTCCGGGCAGAATTATTTTGTTGTTTGTATTCACATTACCTGTGGTGAGTGGAGTATAGCCTGCATCACCGAGGTTTTGCCTCTAGAAACAAGAGCTAGTGAGAACGAGCAGCACGCTGACACCACCTCACCAACCTCTCATCCTGGAGGTCTCCTCCTGCATCCCTGTCTGTAGCCACACCCAACCTGCCACAGCTTCCTGTGTGTGCTTTTGCTTTGCACTTTGTAGAGCTATTTTCTCTTTCTTTTCTTTTCTTTCTTCCTTTTTTTTAATGTAATGGAGCCTTGCTCTGTGGCCCAGACTGGAGTGCAATGGCGTGATCTCAGCTCACTGCAACCTCTGCCTCCCGGGTTCAAGTGATTCTCCTGCCTCAGCCTCATGAGTAGCTGGGATTACAGGCACCCATCACCATGCCTGGCTAATTTTTGTATTTTTAGTAGAGATGGGTTTTCACCATGTTGGCCAGGCTGGTTTTGAACTCCTGACCTCAGGTGATCCACCCATCTCAGCCTCCCAAAGTACAGGGATTACAGGCGTGAGCCACCATGCCTCGCCCTGCAGAGCTATTTTCTCTGCCTGAAATGCCCTTTTCTATTTTGTCTGTTTGGAAAACTACTGGTTCCCTAAGACTTAGCTCAGTGGGCAACATCACCTTCTCTGGAAAACCTTCTTTTGCCTTCCCAGGCAGAGTTAAATACAGTTGTTCCATGGTATCCACAGGGCACTGGTTCCAGTAACCCCCTCGGTACTAAAATCCATACATACTCAAGTCCTGCAGTCAGCCCTGTGGTACCCACATGTACGAAAAGTTGGCCCTTGGTCGCCCTGAGTTTCGCATTCTGCGAATACTTGTATTTTCCATCCACATTTGGTTGCAGATGCTGACCCTGAGGACAATGAGGGCTGACTGTATTGAAGAAAATTGCGTATAATTGGACGCACACCATTGAAACCTGTGTTGTTCATAGGTCCACTGCACTTCATTCTCTGTGCTCCTGTAGCTCCATGCAAATAATATCTTTAAAATATTCATATTAGTGTAGTCTTGCATTTGCGTGACTATTTTGTTTACTGGACTGTGTGCCCCTCAGGAGCAAGGATTCTCTGCTGTTCATCTTGGTATCTTTAGTACTTAGGACAAGGTATGTGCTTTATTAAATGTGAGTGAATGACTGAGGTGTGGAGGCCACGGGCAAAGAGGACCCTTTTCTCCACCAGTGGCAGGGGGGACACAGGCAGAAAAGATCAAGCCTGGTTGTGTTCTTGCTCTTCTTAATACTTCCTTTAAAGATGTTGAGAAACCGAAGACACATTTAGAACTTCCCTAAAGAGCCTAGGAAGGGCCCAGTCCTAAGTAAAACCTTGCAGAAATATGTGTTTCCCTAATTAACATGAGGTCAGAGCTTTGACCTTCAAGGGCAACCCCAAAGGATGGCAGGGAAACTCGAGATACAGGAATCCCATAGCCAGAAATGATAGGAAAGGCAGGAGGCCACTCCAGTTTATAGCTGTGCGACCCTGGGCCAGCTATTTAAACCTCAGTTTCCTCAAAGTGGGAATCATAGTAATACCCTATAGGATTGTGGTGAGAATTAAATGTGAATGCATGTAAAACATTTAGCACTGAGTTAACCACTCATTAATGTTAACGGCTATTATTACTGACCAACTGGTCTTTTCATTTGTTCTTTAGCTATTTGCCCTTTCTCTGACTCCAAATAGATAGGCTTTCTATAGAGAGAGCATGGAGTCTCTGATGAATGAAGAAAAAAACAGACTGATCTTTAAGCAATCTCCTACTGCTCTGTTGAAATCTAGGTCAAATGTCACTTCCTCTAGGGGGCCGCCTTTGGCTCTCCAGGGGAGAGCTATTTTTTCCCTCTTCCTGTGGATCTAAAAAGTTTCGCTGTATTCTAGTTACTGTGTCTCTCTCCCCTACTCAACAGGCCAAAGCCACGTCTGTGTGTTCTCAGCATCTAACACAGGACCTGGCATATAGTAGGTGTTTGGCAGATGTCTATTGAAGGAAGAAATTTACAAATGTATGAATTTTTTTAGTGACAGACATTTAGAATTACTGGGGGATGAATAGCATTGTTCAGATAGTGAGACGCAAATTACATGCAGGTAAATGCTAGCACCTATATTTCCAGCTTGCTCCTTGGTACACCGCATATGTGCATCCCAGGTGGGTTTGCCCCTCATTCAGTCACTGCTCTGTCTCCAAGGTTCCTTTCCCTCCCACCTCAGCAGCGCTCAGCTTACAAGCAGGCCCTACAGAGTTGGATAGAGACCCACTGCCAAGCATTACCGGCAGCCAGCAGGTTTTACAGCAACAGTGCCAAGAAGCCCAGCCTCAGGATCTGCAATCTCAGACAGAATCGCTTTTGCGGCTGGCAAGGTAGGGCTAGGCAGCAGGCACAGGTGCCATTTCACAGACTACCTCGGGCCAGCAGCTGCCCTTTAGACACCAAATTAACTCACCAAAGTTGTCTTTCCAGCAAAGTGGTTTAATGTGAATTTGAAGCATTTAGTAGCCTTGTTTTGGGTGTCTGTACCTTTCAGTGGATGGGATTGTCTAAGTATGTACACAAGAATATTATTGTTAAATTCCTCAAAGAAGGTGATAGGGGACTTTTCAAGTCCTGTATACCATTAGGTTATGGATTGTTTTGTTCATGTACACAGCTCATTTACTGAGTACCTCACATGGGCCAGACACTAATCTGCTAGGAGAGATGAATGGTAACAGGGACCACACTACAGAGATCTGGACCAAAGCTCAGAGGAAGGGCTCACTGATTCTCCCCAGCCTCCAGAACAGGATGCCTGAAACCATGATGATTGTTGCGATAAGTCTGAGGGTGTCATTTTATTATTGATCTATGAATTTGGCTGTCTTGTCTTTTGAACATTTCATCTCGTGGTGAGTTGTTTTAATTGGGTTTGCTCTTTGGTTGCTAAGGAAATTTGGAGGGCCTTAGTGCAAGGTCAAGAATCAATGTACAACAAGGTGTGGTGGTGCACGCCTGTAGTCCTAGCTACTTGGGAGGCTGAGGCAGGAGGGTGGCTTGAGTCCAGGAGTTCTGGGCTGTAGTGTGCCATGTCAATTGGGTGTCAGCACTAAGTTTGGCATCAATATGGGAGCAGGGGACCACTAGGTTGTTTAAGGAGGAGTGGGTGCACTGGCTCACACCAGAAATGGAGCAGGTCAAAACTCCTGTGCTGATCAGTAGTGGGATCACACCTGTGAAGAGCCACTGCACTCCTGCCTAGGCAACATAGTGAGATCTGTCTCTTTAAGGAAAAAAAATAGAATAAATGTATAGAGACAAATGCAGGGGGTAAGAATCATCGTGACCTAGAAGATGCCAGTGTACACAATATTTGTATGTGATTTGGCACATGTTAATTGCAGCCTAAACCTGAACAGTGCCTTTGCCATACCTAGAAAAATTCCCCTTCATGTACAAGAAACATACATGAAATTATATTCGTAAGACATTTGAAATCTTGGGGGATTGTTCTTACTATATGTGAAGAAGGTCTTAATTAAAGAGAAGAGTCCTATCTTAGGGTTTAAAACTTATTAAAGAGGAAAGAAGAGAAATAAGGAGGCCTGGACTCTGGTCCCAGCCACACCTCCAATAAGCTCTGTGATGTTAGGCATGTCCTTTAACTTGGGTGTCATTTCATGCCTCTGTGACAGGGGAGTGGCCAGATAGATCATCTCTAAGATCCCTCCACCTCTACATTCTATGACTGCTATTCTTACTACATTCATTCTATAAGGAAGTTGGCATAGACCCAGAAGATAGCAAAGAAAACTATGAAAGATTTGGAGAATAAGCCCTAAAAAAGCAGGTTACAAGAATATAAAGAGACCAAGGCATGTGATGGAATCTTTATGAATTGAACAGCTCCTGTTATTTCCTCTGAGAATAGCCCAAGAGAGACCTTCAATCGTATCAGAAAAGATTTAGGTTACAAAGTAGGGATATGAGACACCAGAGAGGTTGTAGGATTTCCTTATTTGGATATTTTTAACAAAATAGTAGATGACTCTCTTTCTGGGACAGTTTGAGTACCGTCTTGCCTAGAAACTAGGAGTGAACTGGATCAACGTGTCTTAAGCTGTGTGTGGTAACATCCCATAAAACAGGTCTCACGTGCTGCTCTGGGAACTTCCCTGATCTGTGCGGGGGCAGTCCAGCAGCTAGGCAGCTGAGCAGAGCGCATCTGCCTGGGGCCAGTGAGGAGAATGCATCTAGACAGAGCTTTTCGTGCTGCTGAGGTAAGAGCAGGAACACAGCCCCCCAGCCCCCAAAAGTTATCCCTTATGTTCTTCTTCTCTCCAGATCTGTTACCTAAAGCAATAAAAAATGGCCAGAGGATCAGTGTCCGATGAGGAAATGATGGAGCTCAGAGAAGCTTTTGCCAAAGTTGGTGAGTAGACCTGGTACCCCAAATTGCATCATCCTGAAGCTTCAGTATATTGTGTACATTACAGATACTGATGGCAATGGATACATCAGCTTCAATGAGTTGAATGACTTGTTCAAGGCTGCTTGCTTGCCTTTGCCTGGGTATAGAGTACGAGAAATTACAGAAAACCTGATGGCTACAGGTGATCTGGACCAAGATGGAAGGATCAGCTTTGATGAGTTTATCAAGGTGAGTACCATGCAGAATACAAGGAGACACATTGAGTTTCTAAAGATACATTATATTTTTGCAGATTTTCCATGGCCTAAAAAGCACAGATGTTGCCAAGACCTTTAGAAAAGCAATCAATAAGAAGGAAGGGATTTGTGCAATCGGTGGTACTTCAGAGCAGTCTAGCGTTGGCACCCAACACTCCTATTCAGGTAGGCTCAACTCCTGGGTTGGAGCAGGATTTGCAAATGAGTCACTTTAATCATTTACTTGCAGAGGAAGAAAAGTATGCCTTTGTCAACTGGATAAACAAAGCCCTGGAAAATGATCCTGATTGTCGGCATGTCATCCCAATGAACCCAAACACGAATGATCTCTTTAATGCTGTTGGAGATGGCATTGTCCTTTGGTAAATAATACTTCTTTCTTGGTTTCCAAAGATGCTTTCTTTAATTTAATTGTTTCTCTTTCAGTAAAATGATCAACCTGTCAGTGCCAGACACAATTGATGAAAGAACAATCAACAAAAAGAAGCTAACCCCTTTCACCATTCAGGTATGTCTTCCCACCGTTACCATAATACAGGAGAACAAAAACTTGCATACATTTTCTCCCTCAGGAAAATCTGAACTTGGCTCTGAACTCTGCCTCAGCCATCGGGTGCCATGTGGTCAACATAGGGGCTGAGGACCTGAAGGAGGGGAAGCCTTATCTGGTCCTGGGACTTCTGTGGCAAGTCATCAAGATTGGGTTGTTTGCTGACATTGAACTCAGCAGAAATGAAGGTAAGAGCAAGTCCCAAAGGTCATTTATGACATTTATTTTTCTGTGGTTTTTGTGCTTCTTCAGCTCTGATTGCTCTTTTGAGAGAAGGTGAGAGCCTGGAGGATTTGATGAAACTCTCCCCTGAAGAGCTCTTGCTGAGGTGGGCTAATTACCACCTGGAAAATGCAGGCTGCAACAAAATTGGCAACTTCAGTACTGACATCAAGGTAGGAGGAGCGTTGTTTGAACATGACTCTCTTTTTGAAATTGGAATTTCTTAATTTCTCACAGGACTCAAAAGCTTATTACCACCTGCTTGAGCAGGTGGCTCCAAAAGGAGATGAAGAAGGTGTTCCTGCTGTTGTTATTGACATGTCAGGACTGCGGGTAAGGCCAGGTCCCAGTTGTGTTTGGAGAATACCCAGCCCTGAGACATCCTTTTGCATTGCAGGAGAAGGATGACATCCAGAGGGCAGAATGCATGCTGCAGCAGGCGGAGAGGCTGGGCTGCCGGCAGTTTGTCACAGCCACAGATGTTGTCCGAGGGAACCCCAAGTTGAACTTGGCTTTTATTGCCAACCTCTTTAACAGATACCCTGCCCTGCACAAACCAGAGAACCAGGACATTGACTGGGGGGCTCTTGAAGGTAACTGTAAACGATTTGCCTAAGATGGGGAATCCCAAAAGATAACCCATCTTCATTCATCTAGGTGAGACGAGAGAAGAGCGGACATTTAGGAACTGGATGAACTCCCTGGGTGTTAACCCTCGAGTCAATCATTTGTACAGGTAGGAATATTTGGGAACTCATTCTAATGTAATCTGAGAATCCTTTTGTGTTTGTTTTGTTCAGTGACTTATCAGATGCCCTGGTCATCTTCCAGCTCTATGAAAAGATCAAAGTTCCTGTTGACTGGAACAGAGTAAACAAACCGCCATACCCCAAACTGGGAGGCAATATGAAGAAGGTAAACAATGATGGTTCTGTTGTTCCAGGAGAACGTTAAATCGTTTTCCTTTCTGCTCATTCAGCTTGAGAATTGTAACTACGCGGTAGAATTGGGGAAGAATCAAGCGAAGTTCTCCCTGGTTGGCATCGGTGGACAAGATCTCAATGAAGGAAACCGCACTCTCACACTGGCCTTGATTTGGCAGCTAATGAGAAGGTAGTATAGCTTATGGAAGTGGCTTTTTCTTGGTTCTCCAGAAAGCATTCTTTATTTTGTTCAGGTATACACTGAATATCCTCGAAGAAATTGGTGGTGGCCAGAAGGTCAATGATGACATTATTGTCAACTGGGTGAATGAAACATTGAGGGAAGCAAAGAAAAGTTCATCCATCTCTAGTTTCAAGGTAAAATTCTTTGTCTTCTGCTAGAGGCCATCGTTGATGAAACCCTCCCTGTGTCTCTGCATAGGACCCGAAGATTAGTACAAGTCTGCCTGTTCTGGACCTCATCGATGCCATCCAACCAGGTTCCATTAACTATGACCTTCTGAAGACAGAAAATCTGAATGATGATGAGAAACTCAACAATGCAAAGTACGTAAATAAAAATAAACCTCAGATTGGGATCTCCTTATTTTTCCTCTTTTCTCCCTTTTAGATATGCCATCTCTATGGCCCGAAAAATTGGAGCAAGAGTGTATGCCCTGCCAGAAGACCTGGTTGAAGTGAACCCCAAAATGGTCATGACCGTGTTTGCCTGCCTCATGGGGAAAGGAATGAAGAGGGTGTGAGGCCCAATGGGGCTGGGTGGGAGGCGGTGCACTCACTCCTGACTGCCCGGCACAGATGCTCCAGGGATGATTCAAGCCATTCCAAAGTTCAACTTGGTGACACTCTATAAGATTCCAAAAAGCACATATTAGTGCAGCCAAGTAGCCTCTCCTGTATTTAACAAAAAGTGCTTCATTCTTTGCAGGAGGCCCAACCTCCTATATATAGGTTTCTATTCTTGATTTATTTGCTTCTTCGAAAATCTAGAGGAAAAGAAAGAAGTTATTTTCCAGGTACCCTTCTCGCTTTTGCCATTAGCCAAGGATAGAAGCTGCAGTGGTATTAATTTTGATATAATCTTTCAAACCAGCTTCATGTGGCTTCCCTTTTCTTTGTTCAAGATGAGGGCCAGGAGGGGAAACATCACACCTGCCCTAAACCCTGTTCCTGGAGGTCAGCATTTGATCTGTTGCAAGCCCCTCTTTCTGTCCCCTCTTCCTACCCTGCCTCCCTTGACTTTGCTCCTCACACTTTTGGAACCATGCCTTCCGGGGGGGCCCATCTCTTCTGGCCGTCCTTGTCTCTGGGCCACTTGGAGTGTGTGATAAATCAGTCAAGCTGTTGAAGTCTCAGGAGTCTCTGGTAGCCTGCAGAAGTAAGCCTCATCATCAGAGCCTTTCCTCAAAACTGGAGTCCCAAATGTCATCAGGTTTTGTTTTTTTTCAGCCACTAAGAACCCCTCTGCTTTTAACTCTAGAATTTGGGCTTGGACCAGATCTAACATCTTGAATACTCTGCCCTCTAGAGCCTTCAGCCTTAATGGAAGGTTGGATCCAAGGAGGGTGTAATGGAGCATCAAGCCACTCGGCGGCAGCATGGAGCTATAACTAAGCATCCTTTAGGGTTCTGCCTCTCCAGGCATTTAGCCCTCACATTAGATCTAGTTACTGTGGTATGGCTAATACCTGTCAACATTTGGAGGCAATCCTACCTTGCTTTTGCTTCTAGAGCTTAGCATATCTGATTGTTGTCAGGCCATATTATCAATGTTTACTTTTTTGGTACTATAAAAGCTTTCTGCCACCCCTAAACTCCAGGGGGGACAATATGTGCCAATCAATAGCACCCCTACTCACATACACACACACCTAGCCAGCTGTCAAGGGCAGAATGAATCTATGCTGGATAAGAAATGGTGGAACTGCGTTATGAAGAGCTAATTTACTGGACAAAGAATTCCAAAGCAAAACCAGAACAGTATGAATTTGAGCAGGTCTCATAGGTTGAGCAATTTCCCCCTAAACCAACTGAAGGCTAAAAAGCAACAGGCCATTGTGAACCAATGCAAGACGCCCTCTATCATGGTGAAAAGCTCCATCAATGAGGTATCTTCTTTAGTGGTGGTATGTAATGGAACTTAGCCATTTTTCAAAGCAATTGAAATGCATTGCTCTGGATCTGTTCCTTGGCAGTGGACTCAGAAAGCCAACATGTGGCTCCTCCCAGCCCATAACCAGTATTTTTGCTGCTTCTGAATACAAATTGGTTGGTTTTGACTTCAGATTGAACTTACTGTAGCCTCAGATGATTTCCCCCCTCCGCCTCCAGGAAGAAAGAATGTTACTGCCTTAATAAAAAATGAAAAGAGAATGATGCTCAAAATCTTTCCAAATAAAATGTTCCCTATATTAGGTGTCTCTGGATGTTTCATTTTGAAAGT